CAGGCAGATCACTTGAGGTCAGGAGTTCGTGACCAGCCTGGCCAACATGGTGAAACCTCGTCTCTACTAAAAATACAAAAATTAGCCGAGTGTGGTGGCACGCGCCTGTAATCCCAACTACTTGGGAGGCTGAGGCAGGAGAATCACTTGAACCCAGGAGTCGGAGGTTGCGGTGAGCCAAGATCACACCACTGAACTACAGCCTGGATGACAAAGTGAGACTCCGTCTCAAAAAAACAAAACTAAAACAAAGAAAAAAAAACTGAGGTTTTTTGTTTGTTTGTTTTTTGAGATGGAGTTTCGCTCTTGTTGCCCAGGCTGGAGTGCAATGGCGCGCAATCTCCACTCACCGCAACCTCCGCCTCCCGGGTTCAAGCAATTCTCCTGCCTCAGCCTTCCCAGTAGCTGGGATTATAGGCGCGCGCCACCACGCCCGGCTAATTTTGTATTTTTAGTAGACATGGGTTTCTCCATGTTGGTCAGGCTGGTCTCGAACTCCCAACCTCAGGTGATCCGCCCGTCTCGGCCTTCCAAAGTGCTGGGATTACAGGCGTGAGCCACCGCGCCCGGCCAAAACATTGAGGGTTTTTTTGGCGATTTTTTTTTAAGCTCATCAGCTATCGTTAGTGTTGGTGTATTTTACGTGTGGCCCAAGACAATTCTTCCAATGTGGCCCAGAGAAGCCAAAAGATTGGACACCTCCATTTATAGTATAAAATGAAAGCCACTAGGCTTTCGGCTCAGCCCCTTTTCCTTACACTGCCAGTCAGCTGCGCTCAGGGACCCGCAGTTCAGAGTTCAACACGGGCAGATTCCCTCTCTTCCTTGCTTGCTCCTGCCAGCCGCAGCCGTGGGCCAGTACAGCATGGCCCGGCCCCGCCCCGGCTCTTTCCAGAGGTCCGCAGCCTGGCCGGCCCAGCGGGCGGAACCGATAGTGTCTGGCACTTGGCTCGCCCGGACTCTGAATCCTGGAGCACCAGGCGCCCACGAGAACGCTGTTCTCTTTGGCTTCCGGGCGCACGCTACTCTGTCGCCGCCGTCAGACCGGAATTGCCGGTGCCGCCGCCACCGCTGTCTGTGCGCCCACCTCTGCTGCTACCATGGGGATCTTAGAGAAGATCTCGGAGATCGAGAAGGAGATCGCTCGGACACAGAAGAACAAGGGTGAGGGCCGGCCGGGCGGGGCCTTCCTTTCTACTCATCTTCTGTCTTGCTTTCCATCCTTTAGCCACTGAGTATCATCTGGGCCTGCTGAAAGCTAAGCTCGCCAAGTATCGGGCCCAGCTCCTGGAACCGTCCAAATCGGCCTCGTCCAAAGGAGAGGGCTTTGATGTCATGAAGTCGGGTGATGCCCGTGTGGCGCTGATTGGATTTCCCTCTGTGGGTAAGGTCAGTGATGGTCAGTGTGGGCCTCGGGGAGGCTCCTCAGTGCAATGATCTCCTTTTCTCCTAGTCCACATTCTTGAGTCTGATGACCTCCACGGCCAGCGAGGCAGCGTCCTATGAGTTCACCACTCTGACGTGTATTCCTGGGGTCATTGAAGTAAGTGGGTGTGCTGGGCCCAGAAGGAGAAGTTGCCTTACCTTTCTTCTCTTCTGCATCCTAGTACAAAGGTGCCAACATCCAGCTCCTGGACCTTCCTGGAATCATTGAAGGCGCAGCCCAAGGTGGGAGGCAGGGCAGGTGTGTGGGAAGCAGACATATGTAACTGCATCCCTCACACCCATCCAGGAAAAGGCCGTGGCCGGCAGGTGATCGCTGTGGCGCGCACGGCTGACGTCATCATCATGATGCTGGATGCCACCAAGGGAGAGGTGCAGAGGTCCGCAGGGTGGGGCATGGGGCAGGCTCACACCTGTGAGGGGCTTAAGGGGTACTCTTCCTAGGTCTCTGCTGGAGAAGGAGCTGGAGTCTGTGGGCATCCGCCTCAACAAGCACAAGCCTAACATCTACTTCAAGGTGAGGCACCTCTCTGGCCTTCAGGCCAGGGGGCAGTTCTCCCCATCCCTTTCTCCTCTTTCAGCCCAAGAAAGGTGGTGGCATCTCCTTTAACTCGACAGTCACGCTGACCCAGTGCTCGGAAAAGCTGGTGCAGCTCATCCTGCACGAATACAGTATCCTTCCCTGAAAGACACGTGAAGGAGGGTGCACAGGTTGCCCTTAATCGGAGCCCCTCAGAGATCTTCAATGCAGAAGTGCTTTTCCGAGAAGACTGCTCCCCGGACGAGTTCATCGATGTGATCGTGGGCAACCGGGTGTACATGCCCTGCCTGTATGTAAGTGCAGGAGGGGAGCCCTGGCCTGGCCACTCAGCACCGGCCTCCACCTTCTCAATCTCAGGTTTATAACAAAATCGACCAGATCTCCATGGAAGAGGTGGACCGCCTGGCCCGAAAACCCAACAGTGTGGTCATCAGGTGAGGCCACTGGCATCCTGCCACTCTGCTGTCCCTGCCTGACTGGCCGCCTCCCTCTTTGCAGCTGCGGCATGAAGCTGAACCTGGACTATCTGCTGGAGATGCTTTGGGAGTACTTGGCCCTGACCTGCATCTACACCAAGAAGAGAGGACGTGAGTTGCACTGCGCGTAGCTGAAAAACAGGGGGCCTCTGTGGCCAGCTCTTCCCTCGCGCAGAATCACAAGATGGCAGTGTGGGCCCTGATGTGTGGCTGACGTTCTCCCCATCCTGCCCTGCAGAGAGGCCAGACTTCACAGACGCCATCATTCTCCGGAAAGGGGCCTCAGTGGAGCACGTGGTGAGTTGACAAGACCTGCCGTGACAAGGGGTACCTCTCTACCTGACTCTCTCCTGTCCTCCAGTGCCACCGCATCCACCGGTCACTCGCCAGCCAGTTCAAGTACGCCCTGGTGTGGGTGAGTCTCTGGGTGGAAAGCAACCAGGGGGGAGGTGACCCCTCTGCCCCCATTCCTCACCCAGGGCACCAGCACCAAGTACAGTCCGCAGCGGGTGGGCCTGACCCACACCATGGAGCATGAGGACGTCATCCAGATCGTGAAGAAGTAACGGCGCCTGCCGGGCCTCCCGCCCACCTGCCTCGTCTCCCTGGGGAGGTGGTCCCACTGGGACACACAAACACCCAAACAGAAAAATACAAATACACGTACCCCAGGAAGGGGTCCCTCAAGTCTCTGCTATTTACAGAAGTTTCTTCAGTAGGCAGACGAAGAGTGTGTTGGGGCAAAGGGGCTCGGTTGGAGGCATTTCCCATAAGACTGAGCCCTCTCATGGGGGTTTTGAGTTTGTAGTGCTGAGCCTGCATCTGTGCCTCCCAGCCCCCTGCACTGAGGGAGCAAGTTGCCCACATGCCCGCCAGCCAGGGCCTAAAGCAGATGGCATGCTCAGTGCCAGGCTGGTAGCTGGGCCTGTTTGGGTCCCTGGAGGCTGTGGCTGCTGTCATGGCACCTCACTCCCTCAGCTCTTGCCAGCTTCTCTGACACTTGGGTTGGGGGCCCTTCCAGGAGGAAACCCCCTTGGGTGCCCCACACAGGGCTCTCCATGATGGGAACCAGTGGTTAGTGGCTTCAAAGGCCCAGCTGACACCCTCCACAGCCTAAGGGGTGTCCTAAAGTGCCTCCCCCTGTATTCCCCCTCCCAGGGCAGCCCCTGCCCAGCACAAAACCCCAGGACCCTGGCTCTGCACGCCTGGGGCAGGGACTTTTGAGTTTAGGATCTGTATTTTCTAAGTCCCCAGTTCTCCTGGCTCTCCTTTCTGAAATAAAGGATTGAAAACGGTTCCTGTTCAGACTGAGAACACTTTGTAAACT